CGGCTAATTTTTGTATTTTTAGTAGAGACAGGGTTTCACCATGTTGACCAGGATAGTCTCGAACTCCTGACCTCAAGTGATCTGCCCAACTCAGCCTCCCAAAGTGCTGGGATTACAGGCATGAGCCACTGTGCCCAACCGGGTTTTTGCTGTTTTTAATTTTGAAACAGGGTCTTGATTTCGCTCAGGCCAGAGTGTGATGGCACCATCATAGCTCACTGACTTTGCTATTTACTTTTACAATTTTTCAGTTGGAGCCTTTGCTGGAACATAACATTCAGAAGTCTTTTTTTTTTTTTTTTTTTTTTTGAGCCGGAGTCTCACTCTGTCATCCAGGCTGGAGTGCAGTGGTACGATCTTGGCTCACTGCAACCTCCTCCTCCTGGATTCAAGCGATTCTCCTGCCTCAGCCTCCTGAGTAGCTGGGATTACAGGCAGCTGCCACCATGCCCTGCTAATTTTTGTATATTTAGAAGAGACGGGGTTTCACCATGTTGGCGAAGCTGGTCTCGAACTCCTGACCTCAAGTGATCCGTCCACCTCGGCCTCCTAAATTGTTGGGATGACAGGTGTGAGCCACCGCGCCCAGCCCGATCTTCCATTTGCAAGAGAAGAGGAAAATCCCCATTTTCACGGGAAACCTCCTAGTTTTTTAGGTTGACAAACGACTCCAAACCATCATGCACCCGCCCCGGTCCTCTGGGCCAACGCGCCGGTGCTGAGCTCCTCCAGGCCCCCCAAGTCTGTCTGTCACCTCCAAGCCTTGGCCCTGGGCCAGGCCTGGCTGTCTGGGACCCCGGAGACGTCCCCGCCCCGCGGCCTGTGGCCTGGCCCTTCAGCCGCGCCTCGGGGCCCGCGACCTCCTTGCCCCGGCCCCGGCCCGCGCGGTCGGTGGTGGGTCGGACCAAACCACCCGCTCCAGCCGGGGAGCAGAACGGGCGAGGCTCCCCCTCCGGCCACGATGGAGTCTTCCGTTGCCATGGAGCTGCCCGCCCCAAACCACGCCGCCGGCGCCGCGGAGGGCAATCGCCAAGGACCGCCGCCTGCCTGAGCAGCCCGGGGTGTCTGTGCCTCCGGAGCCCGAGAACCTGGGACCCAGGCCAGCCAGAGGTGGGTGTGGGGGCGGATGCGTTTGACCCTGGATTGATCTATATTTTGCGATCATCTTTTGCAGCTAATTTCTATCTCCCAGCATGGAGGATGACGGCAGCCTGCTCCCTGAGGACGAGCTTTTGGCCGATGCCCTTCTTTTGGAAGATGGTAATAAAGCTTCTTTCACAGTAACGGAAGTTTTTTTTTTTTAAACTCTTGCCTTGATTTCTAGAAAGAGATGAATTAGAGGATCCGGAGTTTGACATCAAATGTCTTCTACAGGAAGCTGAGGATGACGTGGACCCGGGACACAGCAGGTAACTCGGAGGATCGGGGGTGGAGGTGGGTGGTGGTGGCAGCTGACGTCCTTTTCATCCTAAGCTCAGTGAAAGAACTAGATACTGATGCTGATAAATTGAAGAAGAAAACAGCTGAGGACAGAACGCAGGCATTTCACCTGCGGCAGAACCTGAGCGCCCTGGATAAGATGCATGAGGAGCAAGAGCTTTTCACTGAGAAGATGAGGTGAGCTGGGGCTGAGGCCGCTGCACCTGCACACCATCATCTGACCTTTGTTTCCCTGTTCCAGAGGGGAGCTGCGCGCCTGTCGGCAGAGGCGGGACCTGATCGACAAGCAGCAGGAGGCTGTGGCAGCCGAGATCGCCACAGAGGAAGAGGCGGGCAACATGTAGGTGGCCCTCGCCAGGGGGCAGGGAACCGCACACGCCCGGCCTGTCCGTTCACCACTGCAGGGCCGCTGTGGGCCGCCTCCAGGCCGTGTCCAGACGCCTGTTTGCAGAGCTGGAGAACGAGAGAGACCTGCAGTCGAGGACTGAGGCCGTGCTGAAGGAGAGCGAGTGAGTCGGTGTGCAGCCGGGACTGGCAGCAGCCGTCTCCAGCTGCTTTGCCTCTTGTTTGAAGGAACACCATGTGGCACATCGAGATCCAGGAGGGGCGACTCGAGGCCTTCCGGACAGCTGACCGTGAGGAGGTGGAGGCCACGGGGCGGCGGCTCCAGGTGCGCGCAGCCGAGCAGCTCTGCAGAGAGCAGGAGGCCCTGGGGAAGGTGGAGCGGAACCGACTGCTGAGGATCAGGTAGGCGACACCCAGGCCCACCTCCATCCCTTAGTTTCCCTCTGACGGCCCCATATCCCCACAGGAAGTCCCTGAACACCCAGAAGGAGCTCGGGCTCAGGCACCAGAAGCTGCTGGAGGACGCCCGGAAGAACCACAAGGTTGCCGTGCGGTTCCTGAAGGCCTCCCTGGGAAGGTAGGGCCTCCCTTCGACGTCCTTAAGGAGAAAGCCTCAAAAATGTTTAAATGTCCTTCCTCAGAATCCGAGAGCAAGAGAAGAAGGAGGAGATGGAGTGCCACGAGTACATGAGGCGACGCATGGATGCGGTGGTGGCGCTGAAGGGCAGCATCTCCGCGAACCGGGTAGGCCCCCGCAGCCCCACCCAGCCTCTCCCCTGCTGTCATCTCAGTGCTCTCTGTTTCCAAGGACACACTGCGGAAGTTCCAAGCATGGGACCGTGCCAAGGCAGAGCTGGCGGAGCAGAGGGTCCAGGCTGAGAAGAAGGCGATTCTGGCCCAGGGCAGGGATGCATTCAGGCACCTTGTCCACCAGCGCCGGCGCCAGGAGCTGGAGGCCCAGAAGAGGTGAGGGTGGTGGCAGAGGTGCCACCGGGAGGCTTGCACTCATCTGAGAAGCGACTCCACGCAGGGCCTTTGAGGAGGAGCAGAAGCTCAGAAAGCAGGAGATCATCAGTCGGATTCTGAAAGAGGAGGCTGAGGAGGAAAAGAGGAAGAAACAGCATCCCCCCACCAGTGCCAGGCACCGGCTGACCCTGAGGGACAAGACCTGGAACTACATTTCTGACTTTTGCAAGAAGACCACAGTCCCAACCAACACGTACACACTGGTGAGCAAAACGCCTTCCTGTAGACAGAAGCCTGTCTTTGCGATGTTCCTCTCCCCGACTGCAGGACTACGAGGCTGCTGCAGGCCCCGGGCCCTCTCGGTTGCTGGAAGTCGTTTCCAGTGAGCTTATCCAGGGGGACCCCGGGGCCAGCTCAGAGGAGGAAACGTTAGCTGAGCCCGAGATCTCTGGGCTTTGGAATGAAGACTACAAGCCATACCAGGTATCAGCTCCTGCTCCTTTAGACGCTTGCAGACAGCCCCAGCCTCTGTCTCTGTGACCCCCAGGTGCCCAAGGAGGACGTGGACCGAAAGCCCGTGGGCGGGACAAAGATGGACAAGGACATCCTGGAGCGCACGGTGGAGCGGCTGCGGAGCAGGGTGGTCCACAAGCAGGTGGTGTGGGGGCGTGAGTTCCAAGGACGCCCCTTCAACAGCAAACCGGAGCTCCTCCACTTCCAGGTGAGCCCGCAGCTGGGCCAGGAACGGGACGGCGCTCTGAAGCTGCTACCTCGGCCTTTCCCAGGACTTTGATATTGGCAAAGTGTACAAGAAAAAGATCACGTTGGTAAACACCACCTACACGATCAACTACTGCAAGCTGGTGGGCGTGGAGGAGCACCTCCGGGACTTCATCCACGTTGAGTAAGAGGACGGCTCAGACAGGGAGGGACGCGAACCCCCGTGTGCTATGGGTCACGTCCTGCAGCTTTGACCCCCCTGGCCCCCTGTCAGCCGGAATGTCCTGTGAAGTGCTTGTCACCTTCAAGCCGATGGTGAGTCAGAGGGGCCCGTTCTCTCTCGAAGGTGTATTGTGGTGGGGGTTGTTTTATGTTTTAGATAAACAAGGATCTAGAAGGAAATATCTCATTTTTGGCTCAGACGGGCGAGTTTTCAGTTCCACTGAAATGTTCAACAAAGAAATGTTCGGTGAGTTCAAAGGTGTCCGAGCCAGCATTTCTTGGCCCTGAGTTCACTCCATGTCCTCTGGCAGCTGTCCCTCGACAAGGAGCTCATTGACTTCGGCAGCTACGTGGTAGGAGAGACCACGTCTCGGACCATCACGCTGACCAACGTTGGGGGCTTGGGCACGACTTTCAAGTTCCTGCCAGCTTCAGAGCCCTGTGAGATGGACGACTCCCAGTCTGCCCTGAAATTAGTGAGTGTGCCACTCAGCCATGGGGGAGTGTGTCCCAAGCCAGGATGTTGATTCTCCTCTCTAGAGCAGTCTCCTGACCTACGAAGATAAAAGCTTGTATGACAAAGCCGCCACCAGCTTCTCTGAGCAGCAGCTAGAGGGCACGGAGTCCTCCCAGGCGGACATGCAGAGCCGGAAGGAGCTGGAGAAGCTGGACAAGGAGCAGGAGGAGGAGCAGCCCGCAGGTGAGCCAGGCTGCCAGGCCAAGCCAGGGTGGACCCTCACCTCTGGATCCCCCTTCTCTTCCAGAACCAGAGAGATTAACCACAGTGATACCTCCCAGCGAAGAGCAGACGGAGATCACGCTGGGGGAGGTCAGCCAGCTCAGGCCCTAAAATAGCTGCCATGGCAGACCCCATGGCATCTCTTCCTGTGCAGGTAACAGAAGGGGAAATTGGCCCCTTCAGCTCCATCAAGGTGCCCATCGTCTTCACTCCGGTCGTCCCAGGCGACGTCCAAGCCAGGTTCAAAGTCACGTTTAAGAACCCCCAGTGCCCCACGGTGAGTATTCCTGCTGCCACGCCACGCACACATCCTGTTGCTGAGCTCCTGTGTCCATATGCAGCTGCATTTCAGGGTCGTGGGCGTGGCCATCGATGTGCCGGTCTGGGTGCCGAAGCCCAGCGTGGACCTGAAGATCTGCATGTATGACCGGCTCTACCAGGACTCTGTGCTCGTGCACACGCGGTGAGCCCCCTCCTGTCCATGCACACGGGGTGACCTGACCCAGTGCCCTGCGACACGCCCACAGGTCGAAAGCTGCCCTGCGCCTGAAGTTCGAGGTGTGCAAGGAGCTGAGGGCCCACCTGGAGCTCCTGCCCAAGACAGGCTATATCCAGGCACAGTCGTCCTACTCCGTGCAGCTCAAGTTCCTGCCGCGGTAGGTGCCAGGACGCCAAGGCCGGGACAGGAGAAAGCACATTCGCCTTGTCTGCCTCTTTCAGACACTCCCTCCCGGAGGACGCAGGGAGGTATTTTGACAAGGAGACCCGAGTCCTGGAGGCCCCGATGACCATATGGGTTGCCGACCAGGTCTGTGTTGGGGCACTTCCCAGGGATGCTGGCTGCGAGGGCGCCTGTGCCCTTTATGTCTCAGAACAAGCCAGTGGGATTCACCGTGCATGCCATTGTCACCACCTCGGACCTGGAGCTCAGTCCCTCGGAGGTGGATTTTGGCTACTGCACCATCTATGAGGCCATCAGGACGGAAATCAGCCTCCACAACCACTCGCTCCTGCCCCAGGAGTTCGGGTTCGTCAGGCTTCCCAAGGTACCTCCTGCAGCCAGGCCTGGGGTAAGAGGGACATGCCCTCAGAGCACTCTTCTATTTCCAGTTTGTGGACGTCCAACCCAACGATGGGTTTGGGACGATCCTGCCCCTGGAAACGCTGCAGTTCTGTGTGATCTTCCAGCCCACCAAGGCCGAGGAACACAGATTCCAACTGACCTGCAAGTCTGAGATCAACCGGTGAGCCTGCCAGGGAGAGGGGACGCAGGGGGCGGCTGAGGGCCTCCCATGCTGCTGCTTGCAGGTGCTTCAAGCTGTCTTGCCGGGCTGTAGGCGTCCACCCACCCCTGGAGCTGTCCCACTACCAGATCAAGTTTGCCGCCACGGCCCTATACGACACCTCCGTGGCTACAGTGTACGTCATCAACTCTCACCTGAGCATGAGCTCACCGACCCACTCCAAGCCCCGCATTGGCTCAGAGGACGCCTCTCCCATGGGGCCCACGTCTTTCGAGTTCCTGCTGCCCCCAGACTCGCCTATCACCATCTCGCCCTCAGTGGGGACCGTGTGGCCAGGAAAGGTGGGTGTGGGCCCCACATGCAGGCTGGGAAGCAACCCCTGTGCCCACGCTGGTCTCTCCTCAGAGGTGCCTGGTCCAGGTGGCCTTCCGGCCAGTGCTGCCCGAGAAGCTGATCCGCCAGGAAGCCCTCCCACTCCTGAACAAAGAAATGGAGACCAAATCTGTGCGTGGGGCCCGGGAAGGAGGGGCGTAGGTCACAGCCCCACAGCCAGTCGCTCCCCCCACAGTTCCGAAAGAATATGGCCCCCCAGAGGAAGGACCTGCATGGACTGTCATTCTCCGTTCTTCGAGCACAGAACCGCGACAAGCTGTTCAAAGTCTCTGTCCCCCACGTCCTGGAGATGCGGAAGCGGGAGCTGAGGCCCAGGTGGGTCCAGGAGGGGCTGCCCCACCTGCTTCGGCGGGAGCGCAAGCCTCTGACTTCCTTCTAGTTCCGACGAGTACCAGGCCGCCCGAGCCACCCTGCTCAGAGCGTTCCAGGCGAAGTTTGACACATTTGTAGTTCCCTGTGTTGTTGCCAGTGGCGACATCAAAGACAGGAAGGGGTCAGAACCCCTGAGCTTCAGGTGCGGGGTGCTCTGGCCAGAACAGGGTGTGGACCCTGCCCTCAGCATGCCCTTCCTATCCCAGCCCCCACAACACCCTGTACCTGGAGCTGTGGTGCCCGACGGTGGCACCATCTGTTGTGGTGACGTCCCATAAAGGCAAGACCATCTTTAACTTCGGCGACGTCGCTGTGGGTGAGACGCTAAGCCCCGCCCACACCTCCACCGCTGGGGCCTGACGCTCCCTGCCCCATTTCAGGGCACCGCAGTATCAAGAAGATCTCCATCCAGAACGTCTCTCCCGAGGATCTGGCCGTGTCCTTGTCCACCCAGCTCAGGCGGCCTGCACCTGTATCCCCTCCTTGACGTGGACCCTCAGCTGGACTTCTCCCTGCTGAACCCCAACGGCCCCTTTGTCCTGCTGAACCACTCCAGCCTGCTGCGTGCAGGTGGGACCCAGGTCCTGGTGCTTTCCTTCTCTCCCCACGAGAGCATCCTGGTGAGTCCCAGGCCCACCCTGGCCACACTGCGCGGTTCCTGGCTGAGCGATGTGGTCTCTTTAGGCTCAAGAAACACTGGACATCATCACCAAGAGAGGCACGCTCACCCTCACCCTCATGGGCACTGGCGTGGCGTCCATGATCACGTGCTCCATTGAAGGCAGCGTCCTCAACATGGGCTATGTGATTGCCGGAGAGTCTGTGTCCTCAGGCTTCAAGGTGAAGCACACGTGGGCCCTGGTGCTGGCTCCGGCGGGCAGTGACCGCGGCCTGCTCTCTGCAGCTGCAGAACAACTCTCTGCTCCCCATCAAGTTCTCCATGCACCTGGACAGCCTCTCCAGCACCCGGGGCCGGGGCCAGCAGCAGCTGCCGCAGTTCCTCAGCTCGCCCTCCCAGAGGACGGAGGTGGTCGGTGAGCGGGGGGTGGGGGGTGGGTGGTGAGCTGAAGGCCAAACTGCACCCCACCCTACCCGCAGGGACGCAGAATCTCAACGGTCAGAGCGTGTTCAGCGTGGCCCCCGTCAAGGGCGTCATGGACCCCGGGAAGACACAAGACTTCACTGTCACCTTCAGCCCCGACCACGAAAGCCTCTACTTCTCCGACAAGCTCCAGGTGGTGCTCTTTGAAAAGGTGCGGCTCTGGCTCTGCAAGCTCAGCCCGGCGGGGACAAGGCCACTCCACTTCTTGTCCCCAGAAAATCTCCCACCAGATCCTGCTGAAGGGTGCCGCCTGTCAGCACATGATGTTCGTGGAGGGCGGCGACCCCCTGGACGTGCCCGTGGAGTCTCTGACAGCGATCCCTGTATTTGACCCCAGGCACAGAGAGGGTGAGCCCCTCCCCAGGGAGGGAACAGACACGCCTGAACAGCTCCCCTGGCCACACCCCTCCAGCCAGCTCCCGGCCAGGCCCTCTCTCTCCAGAAGCTGAGGAGCTGAGGCCCATCCTGGTGACCCTGGACTACATCCAGTTTGACACAGACACGCCAGCCCCACCTGCCACCCGAGAGCTGCAGGTGGGCTGTATCCGGACCACCCAGCCATCTCCAAAGAAGGTGCCCACAGCACTGCCCCTGGGGACACCAGGTCGCCAGCCTACAGGAGCCCCATACCCCACAGACCGTTGAGTTCAGCATAGACAGCGTCGCATCCCTGCAGCACAAGGGTTTCTCTATTGAGCCCTCCAGGGGCTCCGTGGAGCGCGGCCAGACGAAGACCATCAGCATCTCCTGGGTGCCACCTGCGGACTTTGATGTAGGTGCCTTTGGGCTCCAGGCCAGGGAGCCAAGGCCTCTTCTCCCCTCCCCTCCTGTTCCAGCCAGACCACCCACTCATGGTGTCGGCCCTGCTGCAGCTAAGGGGGGATGTGAAGGAGACCTACAAGGTCATCTTTGTAGCCCAGGTGTTGACTGGCCCCTAAGCCTCTGCACAGAGCACCCTCGGGCCCTCCTGTCCACCCTCAAAGCCCTCCCCAGGCTGAGGGCCAGGTCATACTACCCTAGAGCCTGGGACCTGGCCATCCTCTGCCAGATTCCAATAGGCCGCCCTCCACATGGCGCCACGGCCACTTCCTGCTGCCCTGGACCCCGCAAGCCCAGGGACATCCAAGAGCACCCCTCCTGAGACCCCAGACTCAGAAGCAGCGAGAAGGCCAGGCCAGCCCTCAGCCATCCTAGCCAGACCCCCTCAGAGCCCCCAGCCCCCAGGAGAGCCCTCCACAGCCTGTCAATAAATTTTTTGTAGGCCAACACATGCAGCCTGCAGTGTGGGTGACAGCAGGTT